TCAATTTAGGACAGTAAAAGTGTCATTACAAAATATTTATTGTAAAAAAGGGTTGGAGGTTGAGAATCTCAATTCTAGTCAGTCTCTCAGTGTTTGGTTTCTTCCTACCATTTTTCCCCCTAGGACCAGCCAGAAAGCAGCTTTTTTTTTGTCCCCCCCAACAAGGAGCCCACTGTTTCCTCTCCCAGCCCAAACTCAGGCCTACGAACAACAACAGCACAACACACACACACACACACACCCCTCCACTTCAAGGTATAGCCAAGAGCTTCTGGAGCCGTCAAAAAGGTCTGTACCTGCTGTCTTTAGAGCTTCCAGTTTGCCCTTGGTCAAGAAATACTGTTTGCTAGGCTCTGCTGGAGTACATCAGGTAATACTGGCTTCTAAACCACCCTGAGGTTCTTTTCTCTTGTCCTTTTACTCCTTTCGTACTTCAATTTCTCTCCTTGATGTCCCCCTCCCTGTTTTGTTTTTTGCCTCCAATCCGTTCTGCGCGTTCCCTGCAGAGCAGGCGAGTAGCAATGCTGCTGGACCATGGAGCTGCTCTAGTCTCCCAGAAATCTCTTCTACACCCAACCCTTCTTGCGCTTAGGTGGTCCTCAGTCCCCCTCCCCCACCTCCTTCTGACCCAGGCTTCTTTCTCGCCCTCCGGTCGCAGTTCTCCTGGGCATCTGCCTCTGCCTCTCTCCTCTCACCCGGATCTAGGGCTGCCTTCTCTTTGTGCAGCCGTCTTTCTCCACCTTCATCCCAGACTCCCTGTCTCAGCGCCAGCTCCTCTGCCTTTGGCTCGGGTTCCCTCTCCCCCACCCCAGCTTCCAGTTGTTTGGCCCGCAGGTCCCTCGGCAGTGACCGGCGCCCCCCGACGAGTGCGTGTGCACCAGGGCACCTCCCTCTCCCCCACCTCTCAGCCCCGCGCCTCTCCACCGCCCGCCCCACCGCGCTGTGGGCGGTCCAGGGCGGGGCTGGGATCCGGGGCGGCTCCCGGGGCTCGGGTTGTGGGAGGCGCCCTCTCCCCGGTCTTCCCCTCTCTTCCCCCCGCCCTGCCTTCCCTTGCACCCTCCTTCTTCCCTCCGCCCGGGAGCTCTCCCTGGTCCCCGGCGCCGCCTCCTTCCCTCCCGGCTCCCCGCTCCCCGCTCCCGTGGCTGCCGCCGCCCCGGGGAAGAAGAGACAGGGGTGGGGTTTGGGGGAAGCGAGAGAGGAGGGGAGAGACCCTGGCCAGGCTGGAGCCTGGATTCGAGGGGAGGAGGGACGGGAGGAGGAGAAAGGTGGAGGAGAAGGGAGGGGGGAGCGGGGAGGAGCGGCCGGGCCTGGGGCCTTGAGGCCCGGGGAGAGCCGGGGAGCCGGGCCCGCGCGCCGAGGTAAGAGCCAGGGCCCCGGGTTAGCAGGGCTCCCTCCTCCGCGGGGCGCTCTCTTGGTCCCCAGGCTGAGCCCGGTCGGAGCCTGCGAGGCAACCGGCAAGAGGTCGAGTAGTCTCCGGGTGCGGGCCGCGCCGGCGGGGCTCGGTCCAGTCCTCATGGCCGCCTCTCACTTAGATGTTGCTGCTGCTGCTACTGGCGCCACTCTTCCTCCGCCCCCCGGGCGCGGGCGGGGTGCAGACCCCCAACGCCACCTCAGAAGGTGCATCCTTCTTCGACGACCTCGGGCCCTCCCTCTCTGTATGCCTCCCCGACTCACCCCTTAGGTTGCCAGATCATACACCCGCCCTGGGAAGGGGGCATCAGGTACCGGGGCCTGACTCGGGACCAGGTGAAGGCTATCAACTTCCTGCCAGTGGACTATGAGATTGAGTATGTGTGCCGGGGGGAGCGCGAGGTGGTGGGGCCCAAGGTCCGCAAGTGCCTGGCCAACGGCTCCTGGACAGATATGGACACACCCAGCCGCTGTGGTGAGTAGCCTCGGAAGCCCCTCCCCTCTTCAGCCTCTCTTCTTATTTTCCTATCTCTCCACAGTCCGAATCTGCTCCAAGTCTTATTTGACCCTGGAAAATGGGAAGGTTTTCCTGACGGGTGGGGACCTCCCAGCTCTGGACGGAGCCCGGGTGGATTTCCGGTGTGACCCCGACTTCCATCTGGTGGGCAGCTCCCGGAGCATCTGTAGTCAGGGCCAGTGGAGCACCCCCAAGCCCCACTGCCAGGGTGAGGGGAACAGCTGCCTGCATGCAGCTGATTCTTCTCTGATCCCCGTCTTTCCTGCTGCCAGTGAATCGAACGCCACACTCAGGTGAGATGAGAAACCCTTACCGCGCGCACTGCTCACTCGCGGGTCCCCCCGCACCCCTCCTCAGAACGGCGCGCAGTGTACATCGGGGCACTGTTTCCCATGAGCGGGGGCTGGCCAGGGGGCCAGGCCTGCCAGCCCGCGGTGGAGATGGCGCTGGAGGACGTGAATAGCCGCAGGGACATCCTGCCGGACTATGAGCTCAAGCTCATCCACCACGACAGCAAGGTAGCCCTGGACATGGGGGTGGGTGGGAGGTGAGAGCTTGCCCTCATCTCCTCTTGTCTTTCAGTGTGATCCAGGCCAAGCCACCAAGTACCTATATGAGCTGCTCTACAACGACCCTATCAAGATCATCCTTATGCCTGGCTGCAGCTCTGTCTCCACGCTGGTGGCTGAGGCTGCTAGGATGTGGAACCTCATTGTGGTAAGCAGGGCTATGGGGGTCAGAAGATGGGGACCCTGTTGCACTCACTCTCCCTGCCCCACAGCTTTCCTATGGCTCCAGCTCACCAGCCCTGTCAAACCGGCAGCGTTTCCCCACTTTCTTCCGAACGCACCCATCAGCCACACTCCACAACCCTACCCGCGTGAAACTCTTTGAAAAGTGGGGCTGGAAGAAGATTGCTACCATCCAGCAGACCACTGAGGTCTTCACTTCGGTGAGGAGGGGTTGGGCAAGGGGTAAAGGGACTTTTTCCAACTTGTATTTTATTCCCACCCAAGACTCTGGACGACCTGGAGGAACGAGTGAAGGAGGCTGGAATTGAGATTACTTTCCGCCAGAGTTTCTTCTCAGATCCAGCTGTGCCCGTCAAAAACCTGAAGGTCAGATGGCTGGGAGTGGTGGGCTCTGTTTATCCCTCAGGAGCTGTTTCTTTCTCTGTTGTAGCGCCAGGATGCCCGAATCATCGTGGGACTTTTCTATGAGACTGAAGCCCGGAAAGTTTTTTGTGAGGTGGAGTTGGATCTGAAGAGGGAGGGGCACTGACAAAAACTCAGCCATTCTCCTCTGTATTCAGGTGTACAAGGAGCGTCTCTTTGGGAAGAAGTACGTCTGGTTCCTCATTGGGTGGTATGCTGACAATTGGTTCAAGATCTACGACCCTTCTATCAACTGCACAGTGGATGAGATGACTGAGGCGGTGGAGGGCCACATCACAACTGAGATTGTCATGCTGAATCCTGCCAATACCCGCAGCATTTCCAACATGGTGAGAGTGTGGGGACTTGCAGTCTGGCACCTCAGTTCTTTCCTCATGATTTTTTCCTCCCAAGACATCCCAGGAATTTGTGGAGAAACTAACCAAGCGACTGAAAAGACACCCTGAGGAGACAGGAGGCTTCCAGGAGGCACCGCTGGCCTATGATGCCATCTGGGCCTTGGCACTGGCCCTGAACAAGACATCTGGAGGAGGCGGCCGTTCCGGCGTGCGCCTGGAGGACTTCAACTACAACAACCAGACCATTACCGACCAAATCTACCGGGCAATGAACTCCTCGTCCTTTGAGGGTGTCTCTGTGAGTTACAACTTCCTTCATACTCCCCTGTCCTTTGCCTTGCTCCACATGTTCCTTCCCTCAGGGCCATGTGGTGTTTGATGCCAGCGGCTCTCGGATGGCATGGACGCTTATCGAGCAGCTTCAGGGTTAGTACAGGGGCAGGAGGGGACCGGACATGTGTGGTCACTCCTTTTATTGTCGTCTGCCCAGGTGGCAGCTACAAGAAGATTGGCTACTATGACAGCACCAAGGATGATCTTTCCTGGTCCAAAACAGATAAATGGATTGGTGAGTGGATCTTGTTTGTATTTTCCTTCAGCCCCTTCCCCTCTTCCTCCCCTGTGCCATGCAGGAGGGTCCCCCCCAGCTGACCAGACCCTGGTCATCAAGACATTCCGCTTCCTGTCACAGAAACTCTTTATCTCCGTCTCAGTTCTCTCCAGCCTGGGCATTGTCCTAGCTGTTGTCTGTCTGTCCTTTAACATCTACAACTCACATGTCCGGTAAGTTTCTCTTCTGACGTTTTCCTTGTCTGTCTCCCTCTCACCCTCTCCACCTCTGCCCTAGTTATATCCAGAACTCACAGCCCAACCTGAACAACCTGACTGCTGTGGGCTGCTCACTGGCTTTAGCTGCTGTCTTCCCCCTGGGGCTCGATGGTTACCACATTGGGAGGAACCAGTTCCCTTTCGTCTGCCAGGTGAGGAGGTGGTGGGCAAATTCCTTACAGGACTGTTCTGCCTGTGCCCTCTCTTCCTTTCTAGGCCCGCCTCTGGCTCCTGGGCCTGGGCTTTAGTCTGGGCTACGGTTCCATGTTCACCAAGATTTGGTGGGTCCACACGGTCTTCACAAAGAAGGAAGAAAAGAAGGAGTGGAGGAAGGTGAGCTGCTGCCCAATCCTCAGCCCCCAGATGACGTGCCTGTTCTCCCCACATATTTATCCAGACTCTGGAACCCTGGAAGCTGTATGCCACAGTGGGCCTGCTGGTGGGCATGGATGTCCTCACTCTCGCCATCTGGCAGATCGTGGACCCTCTGCACCGGACCATTGAGGTACCACTGGAGAGGAGGTGCTATGGTCAGGACCATCTTTCTTGTGACCTTGTTTCTGCCCTAGACATTTGCCAAGGAGGAACCTAAGGAAGATATTGACGTCTCTATTCTGCCCCAGCTGGAGCATTGCAGCTCCAGGAAGATGAATACATGGCTTGGTGTGTGGGATGTGGGCAAAGGAGGGCAGGGAGTTGCTCAAGTGACTCTCTCCTGCCATCCTAGGCATTTTCTATGGTTACAAGGGGCTGCTGCTGCTGCTGGGAATCTTCCTTGCTTATGAGACCAAGAGTGTGTCCACTGAGAAGATCAATGATCACCGGGCTGTGGGCATGGCTATCTACAATGTGGCAGTGAGCACTGACCCCATGGCATTGACCCTGTACTGAGACTCCCTCAATGTGTCTTTCCCTCTAGGTCCTGTGCCTCATCACTGCTCCTGTCACCATGATTCTGTCCAGCCAGCAGGATGCAGCCTTTGCCTTTGCCTCTCTTGCCATAGTTTTCTCCTCCTATATCACTCTTGTTGTGCTCTTTGTGCCCAAGGTAAGGATCTGGCTTTTCTCCCACCCTCTTTGGGGCCACCCCACGCCCAAACATTTGCCCCCAGATGCGCAGGCTGATCACCCGAGGGGAATGGCAGTCGGAGGCGCAGGACACCATGAAGACAGGGTCATCGACCAACAACAACGAGGAGGAGAAGTCCCGGCTGTTGGAGAAGGAGAACCGTGAACTGGAAAAGATCATTGCTGAGGTGCGGGGGTGGGTGTCAGGGTAGGGTGTTGGTCCTACTATCCCAATTGTGCTTCTTCCTCCAGAAAGAGGAGCGTGTCTCTGAACTGCGCCATCAACTCCAGTCTCGGCAGCAGCTCCGCTCCCGGCGCCACCCACCGACACCCCCAGAACCCTCTGGGGGCCTGCCCAGGGGACCCCCTGAGCCCCCCGACCGGCTTAGCTGTGATGGGAGTCGAGTGCATTTGCTTTATAAGTGAGGGTAGGGTGAGGGAGGACAGGCCAGTAGGGGGAGGGAAAGGGAGAGGGGAAGGGCAGGGGACTCAGGAAGCAGGGGGTCCCCATCCCCAGCTGGGAAGAACATGCTATCCAATCTCATCTCTTGTAAATACATGTCCCCCTGTGAGTTCTGGGCTGATTTGGGTCTCTCATACCTCTGGGAAACAGACCTTTTTCTCTCTTACTGCTTCATGTAATTTTGTATCACCTCTTCACAATTTAGTTCGTACCTGGCTTGAAGCTGCTCACTGCTCACACGCTGCCTCCTCAGCAGCCTCACTGCATCTTTCTCTTCCCATGCAACACCCTCTTCTAGTTACCACGGCAACCCCTGCAGCTCCTCTGCCTTTGTGCTCTGTTCCTGTCCAGCAGGGGTCTCCCAACAAGTGCTCTTTCCACCCCAAAGGGGCCTCTCCTTTTCTCCACTGTCATAATCTCTTTCCATCTTACTTGCCCTTCTATACTTTCTCACATGTGGCTCCCCCTGAATTTTGCTTCCTTTGGGAGCTCATTCTTTTCGCCAAGGCTCACATGCTCCTTGCCTCTGCTCTGTGCACTCACGCTCAGCACACATGCATCCTCCCCTCTCCTGCGTGTGCCCACTGAACATGCTCATGTGTACACACGCTTTTCCCATATGCTTTCTTCATGTTCAGTCACATGTGCTCTCGGGTGCCCTGCATTCACAGCTACGTGTGCCCCTCTCATGGTCATGGGTCTGCCCTTGAGCGTGTTTGGGTAGGCATGTGCAATTTGTCTAGCATGCTGAGTCATGTCTTTCCTATTTGCACACGTCCATGTTTATCCATGTACTTTCCCTGTGTACCCTCCATGTACCTTGTGTACTTTCTTCCCTTAAATCATGGTATTCTTCTGACAGAGCCATATGTACCCTACCCTGCACATTGTTATGCACTTTTCCCCAATTCATGTTTGGTGGGGCCATCCACACCCTCTCCTTGTCACAGAATCTCCATTTCTGCTCAGATTCCCCCCATCTCCATTGCATTCATGTACTACCCTCAGTCTACACTCACAATCATCTTCTCCCAAGACTGCTCCCTTTTGTTTTGTGTTTTTTTGAGGGGAATTAAGGAAAAATAAGTGGGGGCAGGTTTGGAGAGCTGCTTCCAGTGGATAGTTGATGAGAATCCTGACCAAAGGAAGGCACCCTTGACTGTTGGGATAGACAGATGGACCTATGGGGTGGGAGGTGGTGTCCCTTTCACACTGTGGTGTCTCTTGGGGAAGGATCTCCCCGAATCTCAATAAACCAGTGAACAGTGTGACTCGGCACCTTGCAGTCTTCCTGTGAACA